AACCCCAAAGAATCTAGTGCTGTTCCTACAGAGACACATTGGCCACAGGCTGAGGTGGGCAATAGCAACCAAATATCGCATGGTGGTTTACGCACTGCAGCCCATTTGGAGTCCTCAAATATGACTGCCCTTTCACAGATGAGTCTGAGACTCAAAAACTGTCACTAGCGTAAGGTTGTCCAGCGAGTTTAGTGGCTGGGAGGCTGAGGGGTAGACAGGGCGGCTAGCGATGTGGGGCAGGCCTGGCAGTCGCCACAGACGACCTAACGGTAGGAAAATCTTACAGCCACCAGGAGAGTTCCAGGCGCCGCGGCAGGGGGACTGGGAGAGGGGACTGCGCCCAGAATGAAGGCTCGGGACAAAAGCAGTTGCGCAAACGCGCCAAGGCTGGGCGTCGAGTGACCGCGGGCGGAGGTCACCAGCGGCCACTCCCCGGAAGCCACCCACGGACCACGCGCGCCCCTGCACGCAGAGGGGGCCAGGGCTCCACGGGCGAGCGGCGACCCTGCCTCCCGGAGACGGCGCGGCCTGCCCTGCGCGCCTCAGCCCCGGGTGCCGGCGTCTCGGGCAGCACCACCAAGTCTCTCTGGAGGGGAAAGGATGGTCGGATTTGCCCCATGTCCCTTCCTCTGACCCCTCCCTCAAGAGTGCCCCGGGACACCCCGCCTGTGGCTCAGCCTCCCCCGCCCCGCGCTGCCATCTCCTCAGGGCCGGGCAGCAGGCTCCCGAGCGCCCACAGACCCGGGGTGCGGCCCAGCCCACAACCGTCACCTCAGGGGCCTCAGGCGCCCAGCGGTGCTGGGCGGGGCTGGGGCACGACCGGGAGCATGCGCAGAGCGCGCGTTTCGCCCATCGCGCACGCGCACACACCTGCTCCGCCCCCACGCTGCGTGCCGCTGCTGGGTTCCGCCACGCCCGTCATGGCGGCGGCCCCGGCCGGCTCTGGCCCCGCCCCTCGGTGACGCGTCGCGAGTCACCTGACCAGGCTGCGGGCTGAGGAGATACAAGGGAAGTGGCTATCGCCAGAGTCGGATTCGCCGCCGCAGCAGCCGCCGCCCCCGGGAGCCGCCGGGACCCTCGCGTCGTCGCCGCCGCCGCCGCCCAGATCCCTGCACCATGCCGTCGGAGAAGACCTTCAAGCAGCGCCGCACCTTCGGTGAGTGTCGCCGCGAGGGCGGCGGGTGCGGCAGTAATGCTTCTGTCTCTTCATTTCATTGCAGAACAAAGAGTAGAAGATGTCCGACTTATTCGAGAGCAGCATCCAACCAAAATCCCGGTAGGTAGTCTCAGGCCTCGGTTTCAGTCATGTATTTTAAAATCACTTCTGGCTTCTTTTCCAGGTGATAATAGAACGATACAAGGGTGAGAAGCAGCTTCCTGTTCTGGATAAAACAAAGTTCCTTGTACCTGACCATGTCAACATGAGTGAGCTCATCAAGATAATTAGGTATTCAGTCACCTTTGTTTCATAATATATTTCAATATTTCTTCACGTTGTTTTCTTTCAATAGAAGGCGCTTACAGCTCAATGCTAATCAGGCCTTCTTCCTGTTGGTGAACGGACACAGCATGGTCAGCGTCTCCACACCAATCTCAGAGGTGTATGAGAGTGAGAAAGATGAAGATGGATTCCTGTACATGGTCTATGCCTCCCAGGAGACGTTCGGGATGAAATTGTCAGTGTAAAACCAGAAAAAATGCAGCTCTTCTAGAATTGTTTAAACCCTTACCAAGGAAAAAAAAGGGATGTTACCAACTGAGATCGATCAGTTCATCCAATCACAGATCATGAAACAGTAGTGTTCCCACCTAGGAGTGTTAGGAAGTTGTGTTTGTGTTTCAAGCAGAAAAACTGAGCTCCAAGTGAGCACATTCAGCTTTGGAAACTATATTATTTAATGTAGGCTAGCTTGTTTTCAAATTTTAAAAGTTTAAAAATAAAATACTTTGCATTCTAAGTTGCCAATAAAATAGACCTTCAAGTTATTTTAATGCTCTTTTCTCACTAATAGGAACTTGTAATTCCAGCAGTAATTTAAAGGCTTTCAGAGAGACCCTGAGTCTTCTCTTCAGGTTCACAAAACCCGCCGCCTTTTTGGGTAGAAGTTTTCTACTCAGCTAGAGAGATCTCCCTAAGAGGATCTTTAGGCCTGAGTTGTGAAGCGCAACCCCCGCAAAACGCATTTGCCATCACAGTTGGCACAAACGCAGGGTAAACGGGCTGTGTGAGAAAACGGCCCTGACTGTAAACTGCTGAAGGTCCCTGACTCCTAAGAGAACCACACCCAAAGTCCTCACTCTTGCAGGGGTAGACATTTCTGGTTTGGTTTGTTCTCTAGATAGTTACACACATAAAGACACCACTCAAAAGGAAACTTGAATAATTTATAATTTTGATCGAGTTTCTTAAAAGACCCTGGAGAAAGAGTGGCATTTCTTCTGTTTCAGGTTTTGTCTGAGTTCAAACTAGTGCCTGTGTTGTTACGGAAAGCAGCAGTGTACCAGTGTCACTCTGGAGTACAGCGGGAGAAACACAAAATAGTATAACTGAAAACATTAACATTCAGACACACTCCCTTCTGCCTTCCGGCTTAAAGCTGTGGATGATCCACGTTTTTGTTTTTTTAATGTTAAATGTGTAACTCAGTATTACTGAAAAGGTACCCACATTTTGAATAGTAGTTATCACTCTTAGGTCAGACAGCCATCAGAATTCTCCCACACCAAGTGCATGTCAGTTGTGGAGAAAACATAGCAAAAAGAGCCGTACGCTCTTTACAGATACTAATGTCAAGAGTTAAACCTCCTCAGGTTCAACCTGTGATAAAAGACTAGTGCTTCCCAGTACTTGCATGGGGTTCACTATTTATAGTTTTCTTGGGAGTATCACAGGAAAATCACAATTACACCACTTTAGACCCTATGTGTAGCAGGTCACAACTTACCCTTGTGTGTTTAGATGTGTATGAAATACCTGTATACGTTAGTGAAAGCTGTTTACTGTAACGGGGAAAACCAGATTCTTTGCATCTGGGCCCTCTACTGATTGTTAAAGGAGTTCCTGTCACCTGCTCCCCCCACCCCCGCATGCGTCTGTCCACTTGGCTAACTTTTAATATGTGTATTTTTACATTATGTATATTCTTAACTGGACTGTCTCGTTTAGACTGTATACATCATATCTGACATTATTGTAACTACCGTGTGATCAGTAAGATTCCTGTAAGAAATACTGCTTTTTAAGAAAAAAAATAACATGCTGAGGGGTGACCTATATCCCATGTGAGTGGTCACTTTATTTATAGGATCTTTAAAACATTTTTAATGAACTAAGTTGAATAAAGGCACAATTAAAAACTGTCATCAAAGCCCAGTTTAATGGGATTCCGTATTTG